AGATAGTAAAGACGTATAAGTCAGTGGGGCTATTTTTACAAAGATCATTGCTTAGTGCTAGGAAGAGAATCCAGAAGACGGGAAGTTGAGGGTTGTGTTCTAAAAGTTCTCTGAAGAAAAGGGTACAGAGAAGCTCCAAGTTGTGCAGGCCCAGCAAACTCCATGTTGGACGTGCTTTGCTACCACCTAAATCTCTTCTGTCGGAATTCAAGGCCCGAACCATTCCAGGGATTTTAGAAAAAAATGGGGAGACACAAAAATGATGCCAAAGCCATAGCTATCATTACAAACATCCATTATGTTCACTCTGCTTTCCATATGCAACGCACTCTACATACAATGGGCGCCTTATAAGCACATAGCAAATGTGAAAAATATTATCAACATTGCTTTGATAATATTAATATATTATATATATTAGAATATATTATATATTAGAATATATTATATATATTAGAATATATTATATATTACTAATATAAAAAATATTATCAACCCTGCTTTAGAGAAGATGATACTGAGATATGAAGAATCATAAACTGTCCAAGATCACAGGGGCAAAAAGTTCACCTCAACTGAAACCTCTCACGAACCACAAAAATGTGGCCGAGGGAGCCTCAAAAAGCAGTACCCCAAGCGGGGACGGTAAAGTCAGAAAAGACAAGGCTGGGGGTAATCACAGAGAAATCTAAAAACCCGCTCGGCCTCGCTACTCTTCTCCTTCCTCTGAGGTGCAGAGGCGCGGTGGGACGACAAGGAGTTGCGAGAAAGGGCAGAGCTCACTGAGGAGGCAACAGAGAAAGTCCGCTAACAATTTTTGAAGGCCGTAAGTTAAACATGTTAAAAACTGTAGCTACTCACTCAGCCGACATCTAGTAAAAAAGATGCGGCAAGATCAACAAGGCATATAGCTTGCGCCCGCCAGAAGTTCCGCGGCCTCCACACCCATCCCGGCATACTTTGCGCCGTGCACAGGCAAGCCCTGGTGCGCATTGGCCCCTTCGGCCGCCGTCGGCCGGTAGTTACTATGGAAACCCAGCTGCCATCGCTATGTCTCTGCAAAAGACCCCTCCGACCCGAGTGTTCGTGGAACTGGTTCCCTGGGCTGACCGGAGCCGGGAGAACAACCTGGCCTCAGGGAGAGAGACGCTACCGGGCTTACGCCACCCCCTCTCCTCAACACAAGCCCAAACTGCTACCCGCGAGGTGCAAGTAAGCGGCACCTCAGAAGTGTCTGCGGGCCCTGACCGGGCGCAGGTGGTGGTGCGAGTGAGCAGCACCAAGGAGGCGGCAGCCGAGGCCAAAAAGAGCGTTTGTCGCCGTCTAGATTACATCACGCAGAGCCTCCAGCAGCAGGGCGTGCAGGTGAGATCTCCGCGGGGGAGGAAATAAGAGCCGTAATCATACTCTTGGACTTTTTCTGTTTCAGGCAGAAAATATAACTGTGACAAAGGATTTTAGGAGAGTGGAAAATGCTTATCACATGGAAGCAGAGGTATGTACTTAACAAATAATTGGAAGCAGCATATGAAAATAATATCGTGTCATTTCATTTACAGGTCTGCATTACATTTACTGAATTTGGAAAAATGCAAAATATTTGTAACTTTCTTGTTGAAAAGCTAGATAGCTCTGTTGTCATCAGCCCACCCCAGTTCTATCATACTCCAGGTTCTGTTGAGAATCTTCGGTAAGTTTAAGCACATCTTTAACTAAGATATTCATATTAATAATCTCTCCATTTAATTCCTAAGACGGCAAGCCTGTCTTGTTGCTGTTGAGAATGCGTGGCGCAAAGCTCAAGAAGTCTGTAACCTTGTTGGCCAAACCTTAGGAAAACCTTTACTAATCAAAGAAGAAGAAACAAAAGAATGGGAAGGCCAAATAGATGATCACCAGTCATCCAGACTCTCAAGTTCATTAACTGTACAACAAAAAATCAAAAGTGCAACAATACATGCTGCTTCAAAAGTATTTATAACTTTTGAGGTAAAGGGAAAAGAGAAGAGAAAAAAGCACCTTTGAAATTCCAAACAAATTATATTGTACTTGTATCTTTTTACCTATTTTTATACTTTTTATAATGTTTACGTTTGTCCTGAATATATATATATATATATATATATATATATATATGGTATAGGAGATAAGCTATTTCTTTCCAAAATCTATAAATCTTTGAATATAGTCCCACAGAATACTTATGTTCACTTTCTATTTTTAAAAGACTACTCTGAAAAACACTCTTGGATAATAAATGTATTATGTGCATACTTATATACTGACAGTTCATACAAGCACATGTGTAATATTTCTATTATAAGGACAGATATTGACCCTTGCATTTCATAATTTTTAAAGATATTTAAGCTAAAATTTTCTCAGCCACATTTTTATATAAAACCAAATTTTATGTAAAAACTAGGCTTCAATAAGTTAGCTAAATTTTTTAAATTGTAAGACAAAATTTTTATGGAAAAGAATTCCTATATCCCATCAAACCTAATAATTTTCCACAACTAAAAATGAGTATAAATACATAATTTTAAGTGCATCCTGTCAGGTCTGATATTTAATTTTACTTTAGTTAGAAGCTAAGTAGTTACCCTGTTACTTCTTCATGGATGCTAACAGAAGACTTGAGATTCCCAGACAGAAACAAAGGACTATTACTCATGGCACAACAAGGAGCATGAGCATCAGCACATTCTCATTGCTTCCCCTTGTCCCAGGTCCCATGGGGGCAAAATGATATGGCCATATGCAATATGGCTACATATACAGCAGGCTTTTGTTGTAGGTAAAGAATACTGAGCTTGGAGGGTTCACTGCTTTTTATCCATGAACAGAAGCAAACCTGCTCTTTGCCTCATCCCTTATAGATGCTCACTCAAAACTCAATACTGAGAAATGGCCCAGGTAAAGAACAGCCAAGGTCTTTCATGCTTGCCACACCCAGCAATATGTTTAGGAAGGTGAAGTCTACTGAGGGCTATCTCACATCTAACAGTTTCTTTACTAGGACCAGAGACCATTTTGGTAAGATGCAGATAACAACCCCAACCTTAACAACTTCACAACATGAATAGAAATAGTGATAAATAATTCATAGCTTTTTACAAAAGAATAATGAGGTATAATAGGAAAATGTTTTGATGCCAAAAATAAAAGAGTTAATGTTTGGATCGGACTCCAACAGGGCTCCTTAGAGTGATACAAATACAAAGCAAACGATATGTGTAATTTAAAATTTCCTAGTGCACATGTTTTTTTATTTTTCTTTTTCGAGATGGAGTCTTTCTCTGTCGCCCAAGCTGGAGTGCAGTGGTACGATCTCAGCTCACTGCAACCTCTGCCTCCTGAATTTAAGCGATTCTCCTGCCTCAGCCTCCCAAGTAGCTGGGATTACAGGCGTGAGCCACTGCATCTGGCCCTGTACGCACATTTTTAAAAATAAAACTTTAAAAAAGAAACAGTTGAAACTAATTTTAATAACATTTTATTTAACCAAATATATCAAAAATATTATTTCAGCATGTAATCAGTATTTTTTAAATTGAGATATTTGTTTTATCTTCAAAATTCAGTGTATATTTTTACATAATAGCACATCTCAATTCACATGCTAAATTTTCATCAGAAATATTTTATCTGTATTTAAATTTCCTAAAATGTACAGTTGAAAAAAAGAGATTCACATACCCAGGTTGTTCTAGCATGCCTAAAAAATCTTGTAACTGGATCAAGTATCAGTTTTTAAATTAGTTAAAATTAAATAAAATTTAAAATTTAGTTCCTCAGTCACACTAGCCATATTTCAAGTACTTGAAGGCCACAAATGGCTTGAGACTACCTTGCTGAACAGACCAAGGTCAAACACTGAGATAATAATGATTCTTAAGGCCATTTGAAAGTTAACAGCAAGTATGTATTACTGCTATCTACAGTAAGAATTACATTTTATCTACAGGCAATCATAAGCCATGTCTGTTATGCAGCATAGGCTTTCCATTCTCTATACATCTAGGTCATAGAGTTTTTCCATTGATAAATCTGGATGTTTATATACCAACAGTACTTTCTTACAACATATTCCAGTATATAGTGTCCAGCTTCACCCACTTTTTAAAGTGGCCCTGAAACAATTTTATTCATCTTATTGGAGTGTTGCTGTAGGGGAAGAGTAGAAGCTAAGAAGAGTTTGAGTTCAACACCATTATATCCAAATCCTGACCTTACTACTGGAATGTAAGCTCCTTGAAAGTGGAGATCTTGTCTGTCTTGTTCACAGTTGTGTTCCCAGCCCCAGAGGTAGTCTCAGGGCCAATATCAAGTATGCTCTCAAATATTTGCTGGGAAAATTTACTAGCTGGATAAAAGGCAAGTTACTTTAATCTCTTTAATCTTCCTTTGTCCTTACAAATGAAAGAGACTAATAGTACTTAACCTTGCAGTGTTATTATAAGGATTAAAGTTGATAAATATATGATCATGAGAACAATTGCTAGCACATAACGGTCACTCTGAAAATAGTAGCTGATATATCAGCTGCATTGTTTGATTATTGTTGGCTCAATTAAAAGTTGGCTTTTCCAAATCCTCCATTAGGAAGAATTTTTAAATAGCCATATTGAAAATAAAGTTGTCAGAAAACCAATGTAACATATGTTGAATTTTTATTACCAAAAAGAAGTTACTATCCAGTTGTACAGAAAAGTAGAATGAGGTTGTGCATCAAGAAAAAAATTGTTCGTTCTCAACAAAAATTTAATCACATGGGTAGTTTTTTTTTTTTTAGCTATGGGTTCATGCTGTATTTGGTTGCATCATATTTGATAAAGAAGCTTCCAACTTAGCATGAAATACCTAAAGACAATTTTTTTTTTAAGTTAGTAGGCACTTTTTAGAATTTCCAGGAACTTTTAAAGATGTTGTCTCCAAAAAAAACAAAAAAATCCTGTAAAGTATACAATCCTACATTTTTCTATAGAAGAGCTTAGGGAAGAAATCATTCAAAGATTGGAAAGACTTATGTGTAGTATTCTGTATACTAAAGGGTATCAAATTTAGTTGTCAGTTGATAGCAATTTAATTTCTTGATACATGGCATACACTGGAATCTTATGATGAATTATTTAGGGGACCTGTGCCACAAAGTCTACTAGAATAAACCTATCCTAAACTTAATCCTGTTAGAATTTCCTTCTTTTGAACTCTGTTTAAAAAAAAAAAAATCTTTCCAGAAAGTAGGAAGTTATAATTTCTATTTTCTGAAAGACAAACAAAAATTCTAAATAGGATATTTGAAACAGACCCACTGTATCCTAAATGGAAGTGCTATTAAAAGGAAATGCTATTAAAATAAGATTTCATATATTACTGATAATTCATAATGAATTTTAGGATTCCATTCAATTACATACTAAAAATTACATTTTTTATAGTGGCAATGTACTTTTATCAGTATTCTTATTTGACGGTCAATTTGAGTTCAGTGTAAACAAATAGGACTTAGAAAAATAATTTGTAACTCAAGATGCTGTACCTCATCCTATAATTGTTGTTTTGTAATATTCCTTCTCAGGAATATGGGCTAAGGATATCTCAACTCTGTCAGATTTGTTGATAAGAATTTAATAGTAAGGAGTTCTTATAGCCTATAAAAAGCATGAATTATGAGATCAAATGTGGGAGTTACTATATGATTATCTGCATTACAAAATGAAAGCAAATGCTTTATTTATTCCAACAAAAAAAGACCTATATAAATTAGTTTAAGCTAACATTTAGACATTTACTATTACATATATGGTATTTGCAACCAAATCACTGAGTTTGTTGTTGTCGTTGTTTGAGGCTGTTGCTCTGTCACCCAGGATGGAGTGCAAGTAGCTCAATCATAGCTTACTGCAGCCTAAAAACTCCTGGGCTGAAGAAATCCTCTCACCTCAGCCTTTTAAGTAGCTGAAACATTAGGTGCACACCACCAGGCCTGGCTAATTTTTTATTAGTGATAAGGTCTTGCTATGTTGCCCAGGCTGGTCTCAAACTCCTGGCTTCAAGCAGTCCTGCCTCAGCTTCCCAGAGTGCTGGACTACAGGCTTGAGCCACTGCACCCAGCCCCAAATAGCTTCTACTCATAACCTAGTGTGGCCTAAATTTATTTAAAATGCCCGGGTAGGCCAGGCACGTTGGCTCACGCCTGTAATCCCAGCACTTGGGAGGCCGAGGTAGGCAGATCACTTGAGGTCAGGAGTTCGAGACCAACCTGGCCAATATATTGAAACCCTGTCTCTTCTAAAAATACAGAAGTTACTCAGGCGTGGTGGCGTGTGACTGTAATCTCAGCTACCGGGGAGGCTGAAGCAGAAGAAACGCTCGAACCTGGGAGGCAGAGCTTACAGTGAGCCGAGATCGCACCACTGCACTTCAGCCTGGGTGACAAAGTGAGACTCCATCTACATACATACATACATACATACATACATACATACATACATACATACATACATAAAATGCCCAGTATCTTACAAGACTGTAGTTCACAGTGGGTAATTCAAATCAGACACTGCTCTTCAAGAGAGGTAATATTAATAGAAATCTTTCAAGAAGGATTGTTTTCTACTATTAAAACAATAAAACTCTTATAAACCTGTTTATCAGAAGGATATTTCTGTTTCAGCAACTCCTGGAATCCTTCTTCAACATCCCAACCAACAATTACTCCCAGATAGCCATGTCACCTGTGAATTATCATGAATCCCACATCAAATGAACAAATACTGCCTCTGGACTCTGAATGTAAGTTGGTTCATTATAAGAGTG